GTTCGAGACCAGCCTGGGCAACCTAGTGAGACGCCCCCCCCACCACCTCTCTTAAAAAAAAAAAAAACACATATATATATATTTTTTAATTTGCACTTTTAATTTATAAAATTTTTAATTTTTAACATTTTAAATATATATAAATTTATATATAATTTTTAGAGAAAAAATATATAATATATATATACCTAGGAAGACCCCAACCTCTGAAAAAAATTTATATATATAAATTTTTAATTTATAAAATTTTAAATACATATTTACTTATTCTTTTTTTTTTTTGAGACGGAGTTTCACACTTGTTGCCCAGGCTGGAGTGCAATGGTGCAATCTTGGCTCACCACAGCCTCCACCTCCCGGGTTCAAGCGATTCTCCTGCCTCAGCCTCCCGAGTAACTGGGATTACAGGTATGCGCCACCACACCCGGCTAATTTTGTATTTTTAGTAGAGACAGGGTTTCTCCATGTTGGTCAGGCTGGTCTCGAACTCCCGACCTCAGGTGATCTGCCGGCCTCAGCCTCCCAAAGTGTTGGGATTACAGGCGTGAGGCACCGCGCCCGGCCAATACATATTTACATGTATAAATTTTTTTAAATTGAAAAAATTACATATGTATTTTAAGAGAGTTGGGGCGGGTCTCTCTAGATAAATATATATCTCTCTCTCTATATATATATATATTTTTTCTCTCTCTCTCTCTCTCTCTGTCTCTCTCCTTCTTTCTTTCTTTCGAAGGCATTCCAGGGGAGGCCTGTGCCCTACGGAGACCTCTCTGGGTTTCCTGCAAAGAACCGCTTGAGAAAGAATAGAAGAGAGAGCCAAGAGCGGAGAGAAACTCATTTAAATTCTCCTGTCTTCGCCTTTCCATTTGCAGCCTGGGGAACCCGGCGTGCAGTACCGCTCACCGCCCAGCCTCGCCCCCGCGCCCGCGACCAATGGGAGGCGGCCGGGCCGGGAGCGCGGCCAATGGCAGCGGCCGGAGGAGACGCGGCCGTTTAAGAAGCGGTGGGTGCGAGAGGGGGCAGAGCACCGGACGACAACAGCAGCAGCAACAACGCGGCAGCCGCCACCATGGCCCTGCAGGTACCCGGGGCGCGGGGAGGCCACGCGGGAGGTCCTTTTGTTTGTTTGTTTGTTCTTCCTTTAGGCTGATTTTGACAGGGCTGCAGAAGATGTGAGGAAGCTGAAAGCAAGACCAGATGATGGAGAACTGAAAGAACTCTATGGGCTTTACAAACAAGCAATAGTTGGAGACATTAATATTGGTATTATATATTATTAATATTAATATATTCATACCTGCAAATGCATGTCTCCTTCTTTTGCCAGCGTGTCCAGGAATGCTAGATTTAAAAGGCAAAGCCAAATGGGAAGCATGGAACCTCAAAAAAGGTTTTTTAGTCTTTCACAAGTTTAAAGCAAACATCAGGGAGATAACCTGTTTGTATCTTTCTAGGGTTGTCGACGGAAGATGCGACGAGTGCCTATATTTCTAAAGCAAAGGAGCTGATAGAAAAATACGGAATTTAGAATACAGCATATGAGGAATTTTTCCTTTTGAAGACTTCCAAATGCTATCATGACCTAACATTTAGAGGGAGAGGCATACTGTTAACTTGATGTATCATGTATATTTTTGCTATTAGCATGAGCTGTAGTACTTAGAAGTATACTGAAACTACATAGTTAACTCAATTGTACTTGCTTAAACCAGGTGTCTTTAAAAGTTCTTTTTAAGAAAATGTGGCACATATACACCATGGAATACTATGGAGCCATAAAAAGGGATGAGTTCATGTCCTTTGCAGGGACATGGATGAAGCTGGAAACCATCATTCTCAGCAAACTATCACAAGATCAGAAAACCAAGCATGTTCTCACTCATAAGTGGGAGTTGAACAATGAGAACACATGGACACAGGGAAGGGAACATCACACACTGGGGCCTGTCGGGGACTAGGGGGTTAGGGGAGGGATAACATTAGGAGACATACCTGATGTAGGTGACCGGTTGATGGGTACAGCAAACCACCATGGCACATGTATACCTATGTAACAAAACTGCACGTTCTGCATATGTATCCCAGAACTTAAAGTATAAAAAAAAAAATTCTTTTAGAAAAGTATTTTTTATTTTTATAGAGTTAGGGAGTACAGTTGCAGTTTTTGTTTGTTTGTTTGTTTTTTCTTGAGGAGTCTCACTCTGTCACCCAGGCTGGAGTGCAGTCGTGTGATCTCGGTTCACTGCAACCTCCGCCTCCTGGGTTCAAGTGATTCTCTTGCCTCAGCCTCCCGAGTAGCTGGGATTACAGGTGCTTGCCACCATGGCTGGCTAATTTTTGTATTTTTAGTAGAGACGGGGTTTTGCCATGTTGGCCAGGCTGGTCTCGAACTCCTGACCTCAGGTGATCTGCCCACCTTGGCGCTGGGGTTGCAGGTGTGAGCCACCACACCTGGTCACAGGTGCAGTTTTGTTACATGGATATATTGTGTAGTGGGGAAATCTGGGCTTTTAGTGTAACCATCACCAAAATACTGTACATTGTACCCAAAAGGTAATTGCTCATCCCTCACCCCCTCCCACCTTTCCAAGCCTCCAGTGTCTATTATTCCACACTCCATGACCCTGTATACACCCTGTTTAACTCCCACTTATAAGTGAAAACATGTGGTATTTTTTTTTGTTTCTGAGGGTTCTTTAAAAATCTTTATTTTCTTATTTTTTTCTGAGTTGTTTCACTTAAGATAATAGCCTCCAGTTCCACCCACGTTGCTGCAAAAGCCGTAATTTCATTCTCTTTATATGGCTGAGTAATATCCCCTGGTATACATATACAACGTTTTCTTTATCCCATCATCTGCTGATGGATACTTAGGTTGATTCCATATCTTTGCTCTTGTGAATTGTGCTGCAATAGATATACAAGTGCAGGTATCTTTTGGATAGAATGATTTATTTTCCTTTAAGAAGATACCCAGTAGTGGGATTGCTGGGTAGAATGGTAGTTCTATTTTTAGTTCCATGAGAAATTTCCGTGCTGTTTTTCATAGAGGTTGTACTAATTTACATTCCCACCAATAGTGTATAAGCATTCCCTTTTCTCCACATCTGTTGTTTTTTGACTTTTTAGAAAGTCTAGCCCTGGTAATATGTGTACAGATTTGAACAGCTGTTTGTTCTTTTGGCTCATCTGTTCTGTTACAATAAGTTAATGTTACTGGTGAAATAAAAACAGGTTATTAAGAATCAATGGCAAGGCTGAGCGTGGTGGCTCACGCCTCTAATCTCAGCACTTTGGGAGGCCGAGGTAGGTGGATTACTGAGGTCAGAAGTTCGAGACCAGCCTGACCAACATTGCAAAACCCCATCTCTACTAAAAATACAAAAATTAGCCAGCCATTGGTGGTGCACACCTGTAATTCCAGCTACTTGGGAGGCTGAGGCAGGAGAATTGCTTTTACCCAGGAGATGGAGGTTGCAGTGAGCCAAGATCACACCACTGCACTCCAGCCTGGGCGACAAAACAAGACTCCGTCTCAAAAAAAAAAAAAAAAATTACAAGTCTGTCCATAGCAGTTTAAAGAAATTTAAAAAGCCCCCATAGGAATATCTATTTTTCTTTAAATTTTTACATTTAAGACATTTAAGACAAAAAGGCAAACTAAAATGTATCTAGTGATAAACTGTACCACTACTGTACCCCATATGTTCAGTTCTATCTGAGTAAAAATAGAGTCTGGAATATAATATTGGCCCCCTACTCAGTCTTTCTGGATGGTACACAGGCTCTTTGAAAGAAGACAGTCTCATGTTAACAATTCAAAAAATTGTTTGAGATCCCTTAAGATAAATATCCCCCAAAACAGTGTACCTCTATTCCCTGCATAAAAATTTAGATTTGGAATGGTATGACCAGAGGAATAGATCCACTTCATGTTACTACAACAACAAAACTATCTAGGTCTGCTAGATGAATTTCCAGGGAATTATGCTGAGCAGAAAAAGCCAGTCCCCAAATGTGACATGTATAATTCCATTTATATAACATTCTTTTTCTTTTCTTTTTTTTTTTTTTTTTTTTTGTTGAGACAGGCTGTCACTCTGTTACCCAGGCTGGAGCGCAGTGGCACGCTCTCGGCTCACTGCAACCTCTGCCTCCCAGGGTCAAGCAATCCTCCCATCTCAGCCTCCAGAGTAGCTGGGACTACAGGTGCGTGCAACCATGCCCAGCTAATTTTTGTATTTTTCATAGAGACAGGGTTTCACCATGTTGCCCAGGCTGGTCTGGAACTCCTGATCTGAGGTGATCTACCCACCTTGGCCCCCCAAAGTGCTGAGACTATAGGCATGAGCCACCGCGTCCAGCCAGGATTCTTGAAAGGGAACATTTATAGACGCAAAGGATGGAATAGTGGTTGCCAGGGAGGAGGGAGGTGGGTGTGGCTTTAAAAGGGCAGCAGGAGGGATGATCCTGCAGTGATGGAATGTTCTGTCTTGATTGTAGCAACACCAATATGCTGATTGTGATATTATACTATAGTTTTGCATAACAGTTACCATTAAAGGAAATTGGGTAAAAGGCTACACAAATCTCTCTGTATTATTTCTTACAAATA